CAGTTCCCCATTCATTTGAAGAGCAGTTTCTGTATTTGTCATTCTCTCAGTACAGTTTGGGGGGTGGTTACAATGTTCAGGGAAATGTTTTAACAGCTCAACTCTGCATCTGAAAAAAGAGGGGCCGTGCTCCCCTGCTGACCCGTTAGAGCGCAGGGCGGCCAGCACTCCCGCAACTGCAGCAAACCCAAGAGTCCCTATGAGGAGGGACCCCAGGAAACTGCTTTTCAATCTCCATCTGCTCCCTGAGGTGGGACGCCGGGTGGGGGCCGGGCCAGGTGACTGCTGCCCTTGTCCCAGCTGCACCTTGCCCTGCCACGCTGGCCGTGCTGCCAAGCGGATGTGAACGCCGCCACCTGACACCCACCTCGCCTGCCCCCGGAGCGTCCCTGGTGACAAGGCTACTTCTGGCACCCAGGGTGGGGCAACCCAGCCCCGCCCAGACACACGCCCCAGTTGGCCTGCGCGCCCCCACGAGTCTCCCCGCAGGGGACCGAGAACACCCTAAGAGCCAGGCTTTCTGCCAGGTGGCCACTGGTCACTCGGGGGCGGTTCCGGCGGCCCTTTGCGTGGCCACCGGCCTGGCACGGGCGCATCCCCGCTGGTTTTACGCCCTTGGGGAGCTGTGGTTCTGCGCGCGGGAGCCTGTGGCTGCCCCGGCAGCGGGGGGAGGGGGCACCGGGCGGGGCAGGAGGCCCAGACCATGGGGGGCAGCGCCAGAGCCCGAGCCACCGGCAAGCCATGATGGGGGGGTCCCCTGGGACCGGGAGGGTGGGAGCAGAGCGCCAGAGCCTCGGTAACCTGGCAGAAGGCTGTGGGGAGGGAGCGTGGAGGGGAGGTCCGGGCCGGGTGACCCAGGGCGGGAAGGGGGGGCCGTGTCGGGGCGGGGTTGGGGACAGTGGCGGGGCGGGGCCTGGTGAGGGGACCGTGTCGGGGCGTTGTTGGGGACAGTGTCGGGGCGGGGCGCCGCACCTAGCCCTTCCCTGCCGCGCGCTCCTCCCCCACGCCGCGCCCCGCCCCGCCCAGCCCCGCCGCCCTCGCAATAAGGGGCCTGAGCGCGCGGGGGAGAAGCGGGAGCGGGAGCGGGAGCGAGCTGGCGGCGCCGTCGGGCGCCGGGCCGGGCCATGGAGCTGTGGCCGTGTCTGGCCGCGGCGCTGCTGTTGCTGCTGCTGCTGGTGCAGCTGAGCCGCGCGGCCGAGTTCTACGCCAAGGTCGCCCTGTACTGCGCGCTGTGCTTCACGGTGTCCGCCGTGGCCTCGCTCGTCTGCCTGCTGCGCCACGGCGGCCGGACGGTGGAGAACATGAGGCAAGGCCGGGGGCCGCCGGGAGGGGCCGGGGGGGACCCGTGTTCATGGTGGCCTCCCCTGCAGCATCATCGGCTGGTTCGTGCGAAGCTTCAAGTACTTTTACGGGCTCCGCTTCGAGGTGCGGGACCCGCGCAGGCTGCAGGAGGCCCGTCCCTGTGTCATCGTCTCCAACCACCAGAGCATCCTGGACATGATGGGTAGGCCGGGCCTCGGGGGTGGCTTCTGGGGTTCTCTCTCTGTCTCTGTCTCTCTGTCTCCCAGGCCTCATGGAGGTCCTTCCGGAGCGCTGCGTGCAGATCGCCAAGCGGGAGCTGCTCTTCCTGGGGCCCGTGGGCCTCATCATGTACCTCGGGGGCGTCTTCTTCATCAACCGGCAGCGCTCTAGCACTGCCATGACAGTGATGGCCGACCTGGGCGAGCGCATGGTCAGGGAGAACGTGAGTGTGCAGGGCCGGGCTCGGTGGGGTTGTGAGGTCAGTCCAGGCTCTCCTCTCCCTGCAGCTCAAAGTGTGGATCTATCCCGAGGGTACTCGCAACGACAATGGGGACCTGCTGCCTTTTAAGAAGGGCGCCTTCTACCTGGCAGTCCAGGCACAGGTAGGCTGAGCCCAGCCCTCCCTGGGTGGGTGGCTGCCTCAGCTGTGCGTCTCCCTGCCTGCAGGTGCCCATCGTCCCCGTGGTGTACTCTTCCTTCTCCTCCTTCTACAACACCAAGAAGAAGTTCTTCACTTCAGGTACCCCCACATGTGTGCACCCGGGGTGTAGGCAGGCCACTGAGGTCTGTTGCTTCCCCCACAGGAACAGTCACAGTGCAGGTGCTGGAAGCCATCCCCACCAGCGGCCTCACTGCGGCGGACGTCCCTGCGCTCGTGGACACCTGCCACCGGGCCATGAGGACCACCTTCCTCCACATCTCCAAGACCCCCCAGGAGAACGGGGCCACTGCGGGGTCTGGCGTGCAGCCGGCCCAGTAGCCCAGACCACGGCAGGGCATGACCTGGGGAGGGCAGGTGGAAGCCGATGGCTGGAGGATGGGCAGAGGGGACTCCTCCCGGCTTCCAAATACCACTCTGTCCGGCTCCCCCAGCTCTCACTCAGCCCGGGAAGCAGGAAGCCCCTTCTGTCACTGGCCTCAGACACAGGCCCCTGGTGTCCCCTGCAGGGGGCTCAGCTGGACCCTCCCCGGGCTCGAGGGCAGGGACTCGCGCCCACGGCACCTCTGGGAGCTGGGATGATAAAGATGAGGCTTGCGGCTGTGGCCCGCTGGTGGGCTGAGCCACAAGGCCCCCGATGGCCCAGGAGCAGATGGGAGGACCCCGAGGCCAGACGCACACTGTCCGAGCCCTCTGCTCAGCCGCCTGGGACCCACCAGGGTGCAGCTGGGCTCCAGGGTCCAGCCCACAAGCTGCATCAGGCTCTCTGGGAGAGGAGGGGCCTGGAGGGCCAGGAGTCCCAGACTCACGCACCCTGGGCCACAGGGAGCCGGGAATCGGGGCCTGCTGCTCCTGCTGGCCTGGAAGACTCTGTGGGGTCAGCACTGTACTCCGTTGCTGTTTTTTTATAAACACACTCTTGGAAGTGGCTGGGGAGCTGTGGTCACTCACAGGGCGGGCAG